CTGTGTGTGTACATGTGTGAGAGAGAGTATCTGGGTAGATAAGCAGATGGATGGATGAGAATGAGAAACCTGGAGTTTCCAGGTGCAGAGGAAACTGTTCCTCCAGGGTTCTTTTTTGAGACAGAGTTTCCCTCTTGTCACCCATTCTGGAGTGCAATGGTGTGATCTCCGCTCACTGCAGCCTCCGCCTCCCAGGTTTAAGCGATTCTCCTGCCTCAGCCTCCTGAGTAGCTAGGATTACAGGCGCTCGCCACCACGCCCAGCTAATTTTTGTATTTTTAGTAGAGACGGGGTTTCACCATGTTAGCCAGGCTGGTTTCAAACTCCTGACCTCAGATGATCCACCCACCTCAGCCTCCCAGAGTGCTGGGATTACAGGCGTGAGCCACCGCACCCAGCCTCCTCCAGGGTTGTATAAAAGCAGGGGATTTGGGGAGGGAGGGAAGGATGTGGGTCTGTCCTCAGTCCCAGATGTGGGTGTGGCGTTCCAGTGGTTAGTTCCCGTTGCCTCACATCTGTGCTTTTCCTCCACGGGGACTTGTAGAAGTAGAAGAACTTCTTGGGGGTGGAGCTGAGGGGTGGAGCTGAGGCTGGAGGGAGGAAGGTGTGGGGGGACCCAGGGGTCCTGTCTCCAAGCCTGGTTGCTCTTACGCGAAAAGTTGGGACACTGAGGTGTCACAGCTTCTCTTTTGAAATGGAGAGGAGGTAGGAGGGTGAGGTCCATCCAGGTAGACACAGACACACACAGAGACCACAGCTTCCTGTAACATTTCCGAGTGTCGAATTCCATCTCCCGGTCTAGAGGTTTTTCTTCTTGGTCCTTCCTGAGACCTCTTGGCTCCCAAGAGCCTCTTGATCGGGGCAGGAATGAGGGTGCCCCAGGGTGCGAGAGTCGTGGATCCCTGAAAAGAGGAGGCTGCTCCCCCTCTTTCTTCCCCCCACCTCCAGATTTCCTCATCTGCCCACACCTTCCGGTGGGCGGGGACGTGTATGGACAAATTTGCGGGCTGGGGACCATGGAAGTGGAGGAAATCTACAAGCACCAGGAAGTCAAGATGCAAGCACCAGCCTTCAGGGACAAGAAACAGGGGGTCTCAGCCAAGAATCAAGGTTAGGGAACTCGAGGTGGAAGGGAGGGGTTAAGAGCTCTGAGCAGATCTCCAACCCCTCCCAGGTGCCCATGACCCAGACTATGAGAATATCACCTTGGCCTTCAAAAATCAGGACCATGCAAAGGGTGGTCATTCACGACCCACGAGCCAAGGTGAGCAGACACCCACCTGCTCACATCCCATCCTCAAGGTCACTTTGCTGCCTCTTTGCTCCAGTCCCAGCCCAGTGCAGGCCGCCCTCAGACTCCACCCAGGTCCCCTGCTGGTTGTACAGAGCCATCCTGAGCCTGTACATCCTCCTGGCCCTGGCCTTTGTCCTCTGCATCATCCTGTCAGCCTTCATCATGGTGAAGAGTGAGTACTTCTTGGGAGGAGGGTGCTGGGGGGCTTCAAGGATTTTCCTGCCCCTCCTGAACAGATGCTGAGATGTCCAAGGAGCTGCTGGGCTTTAAAAGGGAGCTTTGGAATGGTGAGCGGAGGGTCTGAGGGAGACCCGTGGGGGATGCACAGACACCCCTGTTTCATGCCCTCAGTCTCAAACTCCGTACAAGCATGCGAAGAGAGACAGAAGAGAGGCTGGGATTCCGTTCAGCAGAGCATCACCATGGTCAGGAGCAAGATTGATAGATTAGAGACGACATTAGCAGGTGCCTGTGTAGTCTCGCCTTCTATGGGGGTTTCTGTTCCCACCCAACCCTCCCCGCCCCCTAGGCATAAAAAACATTGACACAAAGGTACAGAAAATCTTGGAGGTGCTGCAGAAAATGCCACGTAAGTTGGCGCCCCGACAGGAGGTGGAGGAGCTGCCTCACTGTGGGTCTCTCCCCATCCCCAGAGTCCTCACCTCAATAAATGAGAGGACATTGTGGCAGCCAAAGCCACAACTTGGAAGATGGGGCTGCACCTGCCAACGAAGACGGGAAATGACCCCCCCCCCCCAGCCTAGTGTGAACCTGCCCCTCGTCCCACGTATAGAAAAACCTCGAGTCATGGTGAATGAGTGTCTCGGAGTTGCTCGTGTGTGTGTACACCTGCGTGCGTGTGTGTGCGTGTGTGCGCGTGTGTTCGTGTATGTGCGTGTGTGCGTGCGCGTGTGTGTGCATTTTGCAAAGGGTGGACATTTCAGTGTATCTCCCAGAAAGGTGATGAATGAATAGGACTGAGAGTCACAGTGAATGTGGCATGCATGCCTGTGTCATGTGACATATGTGAGTCTCGGCATGTCACGGTGGGTGGCTGTGTCTGAGCACCTCCAGCAGATGTCACTCTGAGTGTGGGTGTTGGTGACATGCATTGCACGGGCCTGTCTCCCTGTTTGTGTAAACATACTAGAGTATACTGCGGCGTGTTTTCTGTCTACCCATGTCATGGTGGGGGAGATTTATCTCCGTACATGTGGGTGTCGCCATGTGTGCCCTGTCACTATCTGTGGCTGGGTGAACGGCTGTGTCATTATGAGTGTGCCGAGTTATGCCACCCTGTGTGCTCAGGGCACATGCACACAGACATTTATCTCTGCACTCACATTTTGTGACTTATGAAGATAAATAAAGTCAAGGGAAAACAGCGTCGCTATGGGACCTGTTACTGGGGCAAGGG